TAGAGGTCCTCTAGGTGCATCTTACACACTCCATCTCATCTCAGCCCCACCATAGCTTCATTAGGAGCTACCGGAAGGTGCGTTTCTCCCACTTTACTGATGAAGAAAGAGCCATGCCCAAGAACACACATGCGGAGTGGCAGGGCAGGGCTTTGAACCTGGTGGTAGGACTCTGAATCTAAGGCCCTTTTGAGGAGCCCCATGGGTGACTTAGGGATGGAAATTCCAGGGGTTGGAGGGGTCCTCATTTGCTTCCTCTAAACAGCCTCTTGTTTTGAAATAAGACAAATGAACTTGGCTTAAGTTCTGTTTTCCCTTCCTTCCTCCCTTCACCCCCTCACTCTCATTCCTTTTTTCCTCAGGGATTTTTTGGCAGAGGGCAGAGAGAGGAACCCATTCCCAAGTCCTCTATTAGAGAAGGCGTGATGGTGAGAGGGGGGCTTCACTCAGCAACCGTGCCAGGACAAAGGGCAAACGAGGGCAGGCCGCTCTCAGGCTGGGTCGGGGGCAGTGAGGAGCAGAGCGGCCCTTCTCATCGCAGCCCCCACCTTGCTGTACGCTGTGGGCTTGAGGTTTCCAGGAGAGTCTGCGGTGTAGGGAGCGCTCTGGCTGGGAGGGAGGAGACGGCCTATTCCTCAGTGGGGCTTCCTCGCTCACGGTGTGTATGGTGGGGAGAGGAGCACACAAGTACCATTTTCTGAGGATTGTGCCAGACCATGTCATACGTATAAGCTCATTCAAATCGATTTCCAGATAAGGCCGGGGGAGGGTAGCCGACTTGCCCAAGGCCACGCAGCATGTGCGCGGTAGAGCCGGTAGGGACGCGCAGAGGGTCTTGCTACCGACTCTCCCCGCTCTCCCGGGAGTCTGGGAGCCCTGAGGTGTCCCCTACCCGGCCGGGAAGCTGGGCTCTCGCCCCGGGACTGTCCGGAGGGGGCTCCAGCAGGGGGCGCCCCGAGCCCCGTCCCGGGCAGCCGGGCGCGCCTCCAGCCGGCGCCTGGGACGGGGCTGGCCGCTCCGCCCCCTCGGCTCCTAGGCTGCTCGGCGGGCGGGTGCCGGGCGCTCTGGGAGGAGAGGACTGCAGGGCCGAGCCCAGCGCACCCCGCCGCGTCCCCCGTTCCCGCCGCGCCCGCCGCGCCCGCCGCGCCCGCCGCGCCCGCCGCTCCCGCCGCGCCTGCCGCGGCCGCGACCGCGGCAGCTCAGCCTCCCGCCGTGAGTAGCACCCGTCTGCGGGCTCGATGGGCCTGTCCTAACCACAGGTTTCTTCCCATTTCAGGATTGTATGTTCCAGGCCTCAATGAGGAGTCCAAACATGGAGCCATTCAAGCAGCAGAAGGTGGAGGACTTTTATGACATCGGAGAGGAGCTGGGGAGGTAGGAGACTGTGTGAGAGGTGGGGGGATGCCTGACCTAATCTTGTGGGTCTGTGTCCCCACAGTGGCCAGTTTGCCATCGTGAAGAAGTGCCGGGAGAAGAGCACGGGGCTTGAGTATGCAGCCAAGTTCATCAAGAAGCGGCAGAGCCGGGCGAGCCGGCGCGGTGTGAGCCGGGAGGAGATCGAGCGGGAGGTGAGCATCCTGCGGCAGGTGCTGCACCACAATGTCATCACGCTGCACGACGTCTATGAGAACCGCACCGACGTGGTGCTCATCCTTGAGCTGTGAGTGGGGTCCCCAGGACCCACAGGGTTGGGGGCCTCCCCTCCCCCCGCTGGTGTTTTACAGAGTGTCTGGAGGAGAGCTCTTCGATTTCCTGGCCCAGAAGGAGTCACTGAGTGAGGAGGAGGCCACCAGCTTCATTAAGCAGATCCTGGATGGGGTGAACTACCTTCACACAAAGAAAATTGCTCACTTTGATCTCAAGGTCAGTAAGGGGAGAAAGGGAAAAGAATCAAGCCTTTTTTTTTTTTCTACTTTTTGTTGTCCAGCCAGAAAACATTATGTTGTTAGACAAGAATATTCCCATTCCACACATCAAGCTGATTGACTTTGGTCTGGCTCACGAAATAGAAGATGGAGTTGAATTTAAGAATATTTTTGGGACGCCGGAATTTGTTGGTGAGTTGTAGGCCTGTTTGTCTTTCAGCTAATCATGTTGACTATTTAATATGACTTCTTTCAGCTCCAGAAATTGTGAACTACGAGCCCCTGGGTCTGGAGGCTGACATGTGGTAAGTTGGATAGGCCACTCAGGTGACCTAGCTGGCCCTGACTTGACTGTTCTTTATTTTGCAGGAGCATAGGCGTCATCACCTACATCCTGTGAGTATCCCTGATCCAGGGGCTCTGGCTCATAGTTATTTGATTCCCTGTCTGTCGTACTCAGCTTAAGTGGAGCATCCCCTTTCCTGGGAGACACGAAGCAGGAAACACTGGCAAATATCACAGCAGTGAGTTACGACTTTGATGAGGAATTCTTCAGCCAGACGAGCGAGCTGGCCAAGGACTTTATTCGGAAGCTTCTGGTTAAAGAGACCCGGTAAGAGGACAGAGAAGCCACTGGTTTCTCAGGGATCATCACTGTTTCCCAATCCTCATTGCAGGAAACGGCTCACAATCCAAGAGGCTCTCAGACACCCCTGGATCACGGTAAGGGCACAGCCATGAGTTCCAATGGGCAACACTCTGATTCTTCTGTCTGAACACCCACCAGTCAAAAGGAGAAGGCAGAGCCCCTGAACAGCGGAAGACAGAGCCCACCCAGCTGAAGACCAAGCACCTGAGAGAGTACACTCTCAAATGCCACTCAAGCATGCCTCCCAACAACTCCTATGTCAACTTCGAGCGTTTTGCCTGTGTGGTGGAAGACGTGGCTCGGGTCGACCTGGGATGCCGTGCCCTGGTGGAGGCCCACGATACCATCCAGGACGATGTGGAGGCCCTGGTCTCCATCTTCAATGAGAAGGAAGCTTGGTACCGAGAGGAGAATGAGAGCGCCCGGCATGACCTGTCCCAGCTCAGGTATGAGTTCCGCAAGGTGGAGTCATTGAAGAAGCTGCTGCGAGAAGACATCCAGGCCACGGGATGTAGCCTCGGAAGCATGGCCAGGAAACTGGACCATCTGCAAGCCCAGTTTGAGATTCTGAGGCAGGAGCTCTCCGCAGACCTGCAGTGGATTCAGGAGCTGGTGGGCAGCTTCCAGCTGGAGAGTGGGAGCTCTGAGGGCCTGGGCTCCACATTCTACCAGGACACCAGTGAATCCCTGTCAGAGCTGCTCAGCAGATCATGCACTGAGGAATTTCTGGCAGGCTGGAAGCTCTAATCGCCAGAATCCAGTCAGTGATGCATCCCAAGAGGTTTGCAGAAGCATGTTCTCATCCACCCTGCTGCGGCCTCCAGCTAGAATTATCCTGCAGGGGTGTGTGTCTGTAGTATAGCCTTCCAGCCCCTCCACAGAATCCAGAATTGCTGAGGTGCCAGTTAATTCTTCATTCTGCACCTCCCCTCACCAATCTGGTTTTCTGGGAGGGCTCTGGCAGGGCAGCCAAGCTGTTAAAACAATTAGAGAGTGAGTACCCCTCAGGGTCCCCTTCTGCAGAGGGAGGATGGCTGGCCCTGGGGAAATGCTTGAGAATTGATTTGTGATGAAGGATTTGTTCATATCTCACTTTCTGCCTACATACCTTATGGACTGTAGATCTTGGGTAATATTTGAGTTAATTAGGAATAACTAAGTCAGCATGGTGCTTTCCTGCTACAGAAGCAGGGATTTACAATGCATAGAGAAAATAATATTGCCTTTCGTTTGCATTGATTTTTCACTTACCAAGCACTCATGTCTGACAAATGACCTCACTTGGTCCTTAAAAGAACTCAGTGAGATAGGAAGGTGGGTGGCATTATTATTATTATTATTTACATGTAACTGATGAGAAAATTGACTCAGAGAGGGAAAATGATATAGTCAATCAGTACAGATGAAACAGAAACCCAGGATGCCCATCTCTAAGATGAGGTATATGGGAGAAAGTAGTAAGGCTTTGCTGTAAATATCTACCTTAATATTAAAGTCCAGGTCCCAGAGGTAAAGTAAGCAACTTCATGTATTCTGCCAGGTGTAGGTGGAATGCATACACCTGCAGATGATTGTCCCAGGAGCTCTGTCCCAGAAGGCAAAGTCATTGTCCCTACCCATCCCTGTCTCTGTCTGAAGACCAGCCTGCAAGCAGGAGAGAAGGAAGGAAGGAGTCTTCCCATTCTCCACCCTTTCTCCTCTTCTGGCTAACGGCCCCAACTCTGTGTCGAGAATAAAGGCCAGAAGGTCCTCAACAGGAGGTTCCTTTTCTTATGTACCTAGGCCATTGGGCCTTGAAGGCCTAAGAAGTTCCGTGAGGGTTTTTGAAAAGGGCAAACATAAAGATGGGGAAGCGCAAGGCCACATGGTCGTTTCATGACCCAAAGCTTTGAGCACCCCTCCCCAAGGATTATAAGATCTCATCTCCCTTTCTCTGGGGGAGGGGACAGTCAACCAACTCATGTCAACAGAGCATGGCATATGAGCCTAGTGCTGAGCTAGAAGCTTGTGGGTAGGGGCATAACTTGTATAGTTCAAAGTGTCTTCATGGCCTCACAAAACATCCCTATCTTAGAGGCAGACTAAACGATATTCCCAATTTAGAGCTGAGGAAACAGGGAGAGGATGGGATTTTCCCAAGGTCACATCATTATGGCAAAAGTAGAGACCTTCTAATGACAAGTCTGTTGCTCTTTCTGCTTCCCCTGGCTGCGCCAGGCTCCAGAAGTTTACTCCCTGCTTGTGGGGGCAGCTCACACCTGGATTCATCCATCCATTTATAAATTATACTTAGGCACCAACCAACTTCCAGATGCCCGGCTTGACTCTGGGGATACAATGTTTAGTAAAAATAGGCCTGATTCCTGTCTCACGGAGTGCTCAGTCCAGCGAAGGATTTGAACATTGACCAAGAATCACAGAGAGATAGAGCTGCAGCTTGTGTTCATGCTGGGAGAGAAGCACATAGCACTGCAGGGGCCTGCCGTCAGGGTCTGACAGCATCGGGGGAAGCGTCCTGAAGCAGTGACACTGGAACGGAGGTCAGCTAAGCCAACCAGGGAGAGAGAAGTTTCCCAACAGAGCCATCATACCAGAGCTCTGTGATGAGAGGCGGTGTGGAAGGTTGAGAATGTGAGGACTGAAAGCTGGAGGGGAGAGAATAGGAATACAGTGCGGAAATGACCGGAGAACAAGCAGGAGCAGCAGGGCTTTGGCCATGTGGAAGAGCTCTGCCCTTATCCCGAAAGTCATGAGAAGCCAGCGGGTTCCAGGTGCTGGGGAGGGAATGCCCCGTGAACAGCTCAGACAGGAAGTGGTTTAGGACAAGACAGGAAAGCTTCATCTCATGAAACCATTTCTTCAGAATCCTGTCTCCTTTTCTATATGCATGAAGGATCATTTCAAATATCATATACAATATTTGTAACAGAAACTTACTTCATCAGCTATGAGAAACCGTGGTGATAAGATGCATCATCATTTTATGGACCACTAAGAAAAAAGGCCCAAGATGGGGCGTCTAATAGGAAACTCTCTCTACCCCCACCACATAAAGCTGTGATGCCCTCAATGAGAGGGTAAATGAGAAATAGAGCCACCATGCAGAAAGGGGGAGCAAGGAAACCCATGCATCTCAACCTTGACACTAAATGGGGGTGAAAAATCCTTCCCTGAGAACAGGAGTCCCAAGCCGGTGGTACTCATGCAGGTTTGCTTTCTGAATTTGCACTATCAGTGTGATCCAAAAGAACATCAAGCAGAGAGTGTAATGTCCAACAGTCTGAGGCTGGGTGGCCCTGGATGGCTGGCAAAAACAGTACTATCCTCTCCCGGAGCACCTGCCTTCTGTCCGGGCCAACAGTAAGAATATGATACCATCATCTGGGAGATGCCTCCTGACTTCAGAGATCCAAAAATGTATATCTTGGAACCAATGAAAGATGGCAAAAGCTCCATTTCCTACATCTTACCCCAGAGAATTGGTTCAAATGACCTGTCTACAGTCTCTCCAAGGTCTTACCTGCCCTGTCACGGGAAGTTGTATACTTGTTTGGTGCTGAGACACTGCAAATATTAAATGTCCCTTTGGCCGTGTTAACAGACCTTGACCTTCACACAGCCAGGTTTCTAAGGAGAGGAAGCCACTGATGGGGCAACACAGGGCAAGCTTTTTAGTGAAGGTCAAAATAGAATGCAGGCCCAGTGTGGTGGCTCATGCCTGTAATCCCAGCACTTTGGGAGGCTGAGGTGGGTGGATCACTTGAGGTCAGGAGTGTGAGACCAGCCTGGCCAACATGGAGAAATCCTGTCTCTACTAAAGATATAAAAATTAGCTGGGCATGGTGGTGGGTGCCTGTAGTCCCAGCTACTCAGGACACTCGGGAGGCTGAGGCAGGAGAATCGCTTGAACCTGGAAGGCGGAGGTTGCAGTGAGCCAAGATCACGCCATTGCACTCCAGCCTGGGTGACAGAGTGAGACTCTGTCTCAAAAAAATAAAAAATAGAATACAGTAAAAGAGTAAAATGTTGGCAATGATTTGAATGGGGAAAATTGGGAAAAGGGAGGGAGAAGTGGTTGTTTTAGAATCATGATCAGCTATACACAGTGCTGAGAGTCACCCATTTAGTTGGCCGTGAGCTGGACTCCGAACTCTAAGTGGTTTTCCTTATAGCAGTGACATCGTCCTCTCTATGCTCATGTCCAGTCACTGTAACTGTTTCTCACTTAGACGTGTCGTAAACAGACCTTTTTCTGTACAAAGAGCTTCTAAAGACAAATGAAAGAGAGTTGAGAAATGCCCCCAAGTCTTTTGGGGAAAGCAGAGGAGACCATGACCTTCCTCTGTGTCCTGGCCAGCTGAAGTCCCGTCCTTCCATGGCATTGGAACCTGATGCTGGGGGAGCCCGGGGGCCTGTGGGATGCAGCCACAGGACCTGCTTATCTCTGCTCCCCACACGCCCTCAGCTGACTTTTTACAACAGTGTGGAGGGCTAACAATGGCGGGAAGGGCTGTGAGAATGGACTGTTTCGCTGGTGCCTAGAGGAAGGAAGGCTTGTGGGTGCTGCTCTGTGGGCAGGCCCCTCTGCCATTGAGGATTTTTAATTCACCAAATTGCAATTTTTTTGGTGGGGGAGCCGCACAGAGTCTCACTCTGCCGCCCAGGCTGGAGTGCAGTGGCATGATCTCGGCTCACTCCAACCTCTGCCTCCCAGGTTCAAGCAATTCTCCTGCCTCAGTCTCCTGAGTAGCTGGGACTATAGGTGCGCAGCACCATGCCCGGCTAATTTTTGTATTTTTAGTAGAGATGGGGGTTTCACCACATTGGTCAGGCTGGTCTCGAACTCCTGACCTCAGGTGATCCACCCACCTCGGCCTTCCAAAGTGCTGGAATTACAGGCGTGAGCCACTGCACCCAGCCCAGACTGCAAATAAAAGGTCGGCTTCTGTGCTCTGTTCAAACACCATCCTGGGCTGTTTGGGAGGGGAAAGTGAGTGTATGACATCGCCCTGAATAACAATTCTCAAGGAAGCTGGCAAGCTGGCCCTTGGGGAAGGCAGCTGCCTGTCCCTGCTGTGAGGCAGGTGCTCACAGCCTAGCATTGCCTGACTGTGTGTCAGAAGGTGGGGTGATGGTTTGGTAATCGATGATTCTGCAGCTGTGGGAGCCTGGCAGTGAAGGGATGGAGCAGAGGAATAATGGCAGAAAGAGCTGGAGTCTCCCCCATGGGCCCCCTCCCCTCCCTTACAGGTGATCATGAAGATGGTGGCTTCCTACCTCACTCCATCACGCAGCACAGGTGGCCCGGCCCTTGCTGGAGGTGGCTGTGTGCCCAGCTGTCACCCCTACTGTCAATCTTCTGTAAATGTCTGTGGGACTGGATGCCTTTTTTCCTTGGTCCGTGAAATTCCTGACCCAGCAGTGGGCATGTTCACGTTGCAAAAGGGTCCAGTCCCGTTGAACAAACACTGATTGTGCTCTGGCTCAGGGGGAGGTGACAGACAAGGACAAGATAACCTCAAATAAAAGATTCAGTGTCTGGGGCAGATGGGGACCCAGCCAACTAGATTGGAAAAGCTATGGTGAGTGATAAAATAGAGCTTCCTCATCTCCTAGAAATCAAAGGAGAGAGGAATTCTGATTGAGAAAGGGTAAGAGGGTTGCAGAGAAGAGAGGCCTTCCCAGGGACGCCGTCCCCACCAGTGACCGCCCTCCTCCACTCCCAAGCTGTGTCCCTTGAGGAAGGCATGAGTAAAATCTGGAAGGGGGGTGGGGCTGAGCCAAGATTGGGGTTAGGAACTTGGAACAGTTGAATGGAGATTAAAGAGAGGGAGATTACACAGATTTAAAAGAGTGTTTTAAACTTTTTGTTATGGTCCCCTCAGCAGGAAAATTGCCAAAACTTGCACAGAAGTATAAGGAATGGGATAGTGGATTCCAGGACCTATGACCCCGCTCCAGCAGGAATCAAGTCATGCGGGTCCTCTTTCATTCATCTCTCCCATTACTTTTCTTCTGGGGTATTTTAAAGCAAATTTCAGACTTATTTAACTCATAAGTTCTCCAGCATAAATCTCTGCTAAGGATTTTCTTCTTCTTTTTTTCTTTTTTTTTTTTTGAGACAGAGTTTCACTCTCGTTGCCCAGGCTGGAGTGCAATGGCGCGATCTTGGCTCACTGCAACCTCCATCTTCCAGGTTCAAGCAATTCTCCTGCCTCAGCCTCCTGAGTAGCTGAGATTACAGGCACCCACCACCACACCCAACTAGTTTTTGTATTTTTAGTAGAGATGGGGTTTCATCATGTTGGCCAGGCTAGTCTTGAACTCCTGACCTCAGGTGATCTGCCTGCCTCGGCCTCCCGAAGTGCTGAGATTACAGGCATGAGCCACCGCACCCAGCCAGGACTTTCTTTTTAATACAACCCCATGCCATTATCACACTTGACAAAATCAGCAATAATTCCTTCATCTCATCTGGATTCCCATTCCATCCTCACATGTCCCCACCACTCCCAACAGTGTCCCATTACAGCTGGTTTGTTCAAATCAGGATCCAAACAGTCCACATGTGGCATTTGGTTGCTACGTCTCTCAAGTCTCTTGGGTTTTATAACAGTACAAAAGGAAGAACCTTTGAAGCTTTTCCTGGGGACAAAAAATTGCTCAGAAAACTGATGGTCCCATAGAAGAATAAAAAACAGAGCGTATCCATGTCAAGACCTAACTCAGAAATGTGAGACCAGGCCAAGCAAGGAAAGGAATGTTTCTGCCTCCTTCCACTGGCTTGTTCACTGTAGGGGGCAGCCTTCAGGCTCACAGCCTTTCTGCAGCTGTCCCTCCCACTTAGGAGGAGGCAGAGCCTCAAGCCTCCCACAAGCCCCATGTGCTCCTTTCCTGGGAAAACAGGTGGGTGAAGGCAGCAGAGCCCAGGCTTCAGCCATCAAAACATCCAGCGAAGGGGAGGGGTGGAGGGGTGCCACCTATAAAACTCCATTGAGGGAAGGGCAGCGGGGAGGGGTCCTGGGCAGGAGAGAAGTGGGTGTGAGAGTGCCCTGGCTTTCACTGGAGTAAGGGGCTGGAGAGATGGCACAGATGGGGGTTGGAGGTGCAATCTGCTTGCAGTTCCTAAAGAAGACCTAGTATCTAGAGAAAATCGTTGTGTGGGGGGTGGAGTTGGGGGAGTCGCCTCTTCAGTAAAGCCAGGATTCCTTTTTCATGCCTTAGCAGCGGCTGCTGCTTCCTGCCCCTGCCTGTGGATGTTGGTACTGACCTGGCACACCCCACTGGACTTTTTCAAAGGCATTTGCAGCTGCATAAACAAAACTTGACTACCCCACAGTTTTCTGTCTTCTTGCTTCCCTTTTGGACAT